AAATAGAGTCTCTCTCTGTCACCCAGGCTGGAGTGCAATGGCACGATCTTGGCTCACTGCAACCTCTGCCTCCCGGGTTCAAGCGATTCTCCTACCCCAGCCTCCCGAGTAGCTGGGACTACAGGCACTCGCCACCACGCCCGGCTAATTTTTTGTATTTTTAGTGGAGACGGGGTTTCACGGTGTTAGCCAGGATGGTCTCGATCTCCTGACCTTGTGATCCACCCACCTCAGCCTCCCAAAGTGCTGGGATTACAGGTGTGGACCACAGCACCTGGCCTTTATTGTATAACTTTAATATGGAGCCTTAGTCCTCCAGAAATCTGCACCATGCCCAGGGAAAATGCTGTTCCTTTATTTACATGAGGCAGAGGTTTGTGTTGTTTGCTGAGGTCCAGCAGCTCACTGTGAGGACAACCTCTCCCTCGTTCCTGATTTCTGGCTTATTCAAGGCCAGAGGACCCAAAACTCGAGTTGAAAATTTTGACTAGGAGAACAGATAAAAATAGAAATGGAATCCATCTTAAGAAATGCTCAATGTGAAGGAGAGGGGAATGCAAAATAGTTTTTCTGTTTTACCACAGTCTTTGTAACTGAAAATCCTATGTTCTTGAGATAGAGAGAGAGCCAATGATCCAATGCAAGAAACTGAGTTTAAGAAGAAACTGTTTGCTGGGCACGGTGGCTCACGCCTGTAATCCCAGCACTTTGGGAGGCTGAGGCAGGCGGATGGCCTGAGGTTGGGAGTTTGAGGCCAGCCTGGCCAACATGGTGACACGTCGTCTCTACTAAAAATACAAAATTAGTCCAGCGCAGTGGTGTACGCCTGTAATCCCAGCTACTCAGGAGGCTGAGGCAGGAGAATTGCTTGAACCCTGGAGATGGAGGTTGCAGTGAGCTGAGATCGCGCCACTGCTCTCCAGCCTGGGTGACAGAGTGAGACTCCATCTCAAAAAAAAAAAAAAAAAAAAAAAAAAGAAGAAAAAGAAGAAGAAGAAACTGTTCATCTGAAATCCGACAACTCATTCTTGAAGGTTAGAGCTCAGCTTTGAAGTTTCACTTCACGAGCTTGGCTCAGTGAGGTATGTTACTCCCCGGTGAAAAAGAAAATGAAGTTTTGATGTGGATGTCTTTCTATTTGTTCAGGAAATTGTGACGTGTGTTCTGGGCAGGGTTTGAGGTTTTGGAACATTTTCTAAAAGGGACAGAGAGCACCCTGCTACATTTCCTAATCAAGAAGTTGGCGTGCAGCTGGGAGAGCTAGACTAAGTTGGTCATGATGCAGAAGCTACTCAAATGCAGTCGGCTTGTCCTGGCTCTTGCCCTCATCCTGGTTCTGGAATCCTCAGTTCAAGGTAAGACTCAGGAGTCTTGTTCCCCAGCCATCATACTTAGTAACAATGTGGGTTCCTCGGGCAGGTTATCCTACGCGGAGAGCCAGGTACCAATGGGTGCGCTGCAATCCAGACAGTAATTCTGCAAACTGCCTTGAAGAAAAAGGACCAATGTTCGAACTACTTCCAGGTGAATCCAACAAGATCCCCCGTCTGAGGACTGACCTTTTTCCGTAAGTGGACTTTTCTCTAATTAATTAATTAAGGTTTTTTTCCCATTTTTCTTTCATACTTCAGAAAGACGAGAATCCAGGACTTGAATCGTATCTTCCCACTTTCTGAGGACTACTCTGGATCAGGCTTCGGCTCCGGCTCCGGCTCTGGATCAGGATCTGGGAGTGGCTTCCTAACGGAAATGGAACAGGATTACCAACTAGTAGACGAAAGTGATGCTTTCCATGACAACCTTAGGTCTCTTGACAGGAATCTGCCCTCAGACAGCCAGGACTTGGGTCAACATGGATTAGAAGAGGATTTTATGTTATAAAAGAGGATTTTCCCACCTTGACACCAGGCAATGTAGTTAGCATATTTTATGTACCATGGTTATATGATTAATCTTGGGACAAAGAATTTTATAGAAATTTTTAAACATCTGAAAAAGAAGCTTAAGTTTTATCATCCTTTTTTTTCTCATGAATTCTTAAAGGATTATGCTTTAATGCTGTTATCTATTTTATTGTTCTTGAAAATACCTGCATTTTTTGGTATCATGTTCAACCAACATCATTATGAAATTAATTAGATTCCCATGGCCATAAAATGGCTTTAAAGAATATATATATATTTTTAAAGTAGCTTGAGAAGCAAATTGGCAGGTAATATTTCATACCTAAATTAAGACTCTGACTTGGATTGTGAATTATAATGATATGCCCCTTTTCTTATAAAAACAAAAAAAAAAATAATGAAACACAGTGAATTTGTAGAGTGGGGGTATTTGACATATTTTACAGGGTGGAGTGTACTATATACTATTACCTTTGAATGTGTTTGCAGAGCTAGTGGATGTGTTTGTCTACAAGTATGATTGCTGTTACATAACACCCCAAATTAACTCCCAAATTAAAACACAGTTGTGCTGTCAATACCTCATACTGCTTTACCTTTTTTTCCTGGATATCTGTGTATTTTCAAATGTTACTATATATTAAAGCAGAAATATAACCAAAGGTTAAGCTGTCTCGGATCTGTTGTTCTAAAC